AATAAAAGTTTTGGTCATGGCCAGGCGCAGTGGCTCACTCCTGTAATCCCAGAACTGGGAGGCCCGAGGCAGGAGGATTGCTTGAGCCCAGGAGTTCAAGACCAGCCTAGGCAAAATGGCAAGATCCCTATCTCTACAAAAAAAAAAATAATAATACAAAAATTAGCTAGGCATGGTGATGTGCACCTAGTCCCAGCTACCTAGGAAGCTGAGGTGGGAGGATTGCTTGAGTCTGGGAGGTCGACGCTGCAGTGAGCTGTGATTGCACCACTGCACTCCAGCCGTGGTGACAGAGTGAGACTCTGTCTAAAAAAAAAAAAAGGAAGTTTCGAGGGTGAGATGAAGTAAAAGACTGGAATGTTCTTGAGACATTGGGCTAGAGATTGTCATTTGTTTTTGCTACTTAAATCCAGGTGCTCTGGGCTAACCTGATTGGGCCCCTGATGCAAAAGCGCCTCCTGGTGGGTGGTTCTGAAAACACTGAATACTTTCCTCCCCCTGCCACCCAGTAACAATATTAATAATACAAATACAGCATTTTTTTTTCCCTGCAGAACAAAATTCCTAGAAGCTGAAGGGCTGAGTTGCTGAACATGAGCATTTTACTTTTAGGCAGATTACATCAAAGTCTCTTTCCAAAAAGTTGGCACCAATTGGCACCCCATTTTTGGTGCATTTAAATATTAAACACCAAGATGAGACTGGATGGATCCCTCTCCTGAAATGTCCTGTCCATAAATGAAAGAGCTGGGGCCAAGCTCACGGTGGCTCACGCCTGTAATCCCAGCACTTTGGGAGGCCAGGGTGGGAGGATTGCTTGAGCTCAGGAGTTCAAGACTAGCCTGGGAAATATAGGGAGACCCCTGTCTCTTAAACAAACTTAAAAAAAATGGCTGGATTAAACGACAACAACAGTTTCAGGGACCCAGTCTTTTCTGAACAGTGTCTCCCCCGCTCAGCTCTCACAGATCATTGAGGTGGGCGGGGTTAGACCCATTGACAGTTGGACCTGCAGGGCCAGGTCACATAGCCAGTGGGTCTGAGCTGACTTTTCTTCCCAAGCCTGTGTGATCCCCAAAACCCTTGGCTGCCCCCACTCTGCCCCCCGCCTCCCAGCCCTTCCAGCTGCAGCCTTTTCACTCATTCCACCACCACTCAGCTCTGAGTGGCTACGCTGGCGGGCTCTCTGCTTTGCGTCGGAGACATCACAGTGAGCAAAGGCAGATATGTTTTATGTGCCCTTGAAGAATCTCCCAGACAAACGTGTCATTGCAGTCGGAGCCAAATGGCCGGGGCAGGTGGCACAGATGAATGCCGGGCAGAGGAGCCTGCAGGTGGGTGGAATGCAGCCTGTCTGTGCTGAAAGTATTTGTATGTGTGTTTTCTCTCTCCTTCCAGACTGGGGTCCCCTTAAAGGCAGAGTGAATCTCAGATTCATCTTAGTCCCTTCCTGGGGTCTTGTTCAGGACCCTGCATCCAGTAGATGCTCAACAAATGTCAACATAGGAATCCAGGTCCCATCCTCTCCTCACTCAAGGGATCCAAGGCTGCCTCTTCCTCTTCCGTAGTGGTGTGGCTTTGCAGAAGTCACTTAAGCTCTCTAATCCTCCTCCTCAGAGTGCCAGACTGCAGCTGCCACATGAAGAGGTAAGACTCGGACAGGCTAGGTGCCAGGTCACGCTAATTTTTTTTTTTTTTTTTTTTTTTTTAGAGAGAGGGTCTCCTATGTTTCCTAGGCCTGTCTTGAACTCCCGGGCTCAAGCGATTCTCCTGCCTCAGCCTCCCAACATGCTGGATCACAGGCAGTGGCCACCTCGCCTGGCCAGTTTTCCCTTTACAAAAACTGGAATGCTGAGCCGGGTAAGAAGTGCTGTCCCTGTCTCCCACACCTGTATGATCTTCTTGGGGGCCTTGTTCCCAACAGGCCACATCAGTCTTGGCTGGACTCACTGCCCACCTCTGGGACCTTGGCGGTGGGGCGGGAAGGAGGACCTCAAAGGCTCAGCGAGTCCACCCCCAGCCCAGCCACCAGCGCCAGCCTCCTCCTCCGCAACACCCAGGCCCTTATCAGGAAAGGATTTGGGTTGGTGGGGAGGGGTGGGGGGAAGTTGGAGGCCTCAGGCTCAGCAAGGTGGGTCGGAGAGATAGGGAAGTGGGGAGGGGGCTGCGGGCCCCTGCTGGGCGGGGGAGGGCAATGGGAGGGATGCCCAGAATGGGCACGGTGGGGGACTTTGGCCAAGCTCTGTCCTCGCTGGCCTGGACCTCAACATGTTTCCAGGACTTCTGCCTCCCATCCTTGCCAGGCAAGTTGCCTGCACCTTTAATTAGCAAGCAGCAGTTTCTCTCCAATTCATCACGGTCGCTGTTTAATTAGCCGAGCCCAGGGCGCCCCCACCCCCAGCTCTGCCTGCCTGTCCTACCAAGGCCACCACCACCTCAGGGTGTCCCCTGTTACCACCCCCCACAATCATTCTGCTCCCCAGAGTGGGGGATGGGCCCGGCACGCCCAGCTGAAACCTCAAGGAGATTCTGGGCACCGGCGCTTGTATTCAAGGCATTCAGCAAACATGATTAGGGACCGAGGCTGTGCCAGGCTGGCTCTGGGTAGAACCCCGGCCGGACATGCGGGGCAGGCTCTGGTCCTGTCCAGCTGCTGGAGAATGGCTTCTCCCTTGGGAGGCGCTGGCACATCTCTCTGGCTTGGTCCCTGAGTGCTGGGAGGAGGCTGCAGTACTCCTGTGTGTCACTCCCACCCCACATCCGGAAAGGGACACCATGTCTTCCTCTTCCTCTCTCTTCCAGAGCCCAGAAAGCTCCTCTGAGAATGCTGGACCTCAGGACAGGGGCCCATGCTCTGCACCCGGCCCTCAGCAGCCAGATCCTAGAGGCCCAGTCCAAGCTGTGGGCCAAGGGAGCGGGGCGGGCTGAGGCCTGCTTTGTGTCGGCAGGGTCTGGGGAATTGGGAGCACTGGCGGGAGCCCATGGTCCGGGGCCGAACCAGCCCCCTTCTGTTTCCCTGAAGAAGGGTGAGGCTGAGGGCCCTCGGAACAGAGCCCCTGTGTCATTCTGTGCAGGGCCGGGATAGCCACTAGTCACTGTGGGCAGAAGCAAGAAGCAGAGGCTCAGGCTCCATCCCAAGCCTGTGCTCCTGCTGGGCTGTGGGAGGTGTGACCCTTCCACTGTTTCGTAGACTGAGAACATGGAGGGACTGGCATTTGCTGTGTTACCCTGTGGTGCCATCAGCGTGTTGTGACAGGGGCAGGAGGAGTGTGCTAGAACCCACCCACTCTGGTACTGCCCATCTCTGTGGCCTTGGGCCAGCCACCAAACCGTACCATGCCTTAGTTCCCCTATGATTCATAGCTGCTTCATGGGCTGATGTGAGGATTAAACAGCTTACTATGTGTTGGGTCTGGTTTTGTTTGGCTTTGTTTTGTTTTTTGAGACAAGGTCTCACTCTGCTGCTCAGGCTGGAGTGCAGTGGTGCAATCACAGCTCACAGCAGGCTCCACCTCTCAGGCTCAAGCGATCCTCCCATCTCAGCCTCCCTGGTAGGTGGGACTATAGGCACATGCCCCCATACTTTTTGTTTGTTTGTTTTTTGTTTTGAGACAGAGTCTCGCTCTTTTGCCCAGGCTGGATGGAGTGCAGTGGCGTGATCTCAGCTCGCTGCAACCTCCACCTTCCGGGTTCAAGTGATTCTCCTATCTCAGCCTCCTGAGTAGCTGGGATTACAGGTACGCCACCATGGCCGGCTAATTTTTGTACTCCTGTCTTGCTAATTCTTTCTTATCTTTCCAGACTCCAGCATAACCTTCTCCAGGAAGCTTTTCCAGAGCCCCCAGGCTAGGAACCTCCCCCCAACCCCTGAACTCAAGCCCCAGCAGCCCGTGCCTGCGCCATCTCCATCAGAGCTGCATCTCTCTGGGTCTCTGGGTAACAAGTGCCATTTCTTTGTTGTTTTCTGTGTCCCCCAAGGACAAAGCTCAGGCTGGATTCATCTCGGAATTCCCAACACCGGGGTAGAACTGGCTCATTTCAATTTCAGTCAATGTTTGTTGAGGAAAGGAGTGAAGAGTTGGACACATGAATGAACGCATGAAACAGTCCGGAGTGGGGAAGCTGAAGCTCAGGCATCAGGATCCGGGAGAAGCATCCAGTCCAGGCGGACGGGGTGGAAGGTTCAGAGCAGGGGCCCCAAGTCAGGAGTAGGGAGGCAGACGGCAAGACCTCCTTCCATGAAAGGAGGCTGGGACCAGGGGACCAGGTAGTGCAACGCGGTGAGGGGGCTGTCAGGGCGACTGGCCGGAGGAGTCAGAGGCAGGAGGCACCACCAGGTTACAGACAAGGACCTTCTACAAGAGGGAAACGTGTCATGGGCTCTGGAGCCCCTGTCCAGGTTCAAATTGTGACCCTGTGCCAGGGACAGCTTCTTTGTGCCTCAGTTTTTCCCATAAAATGAGGATAATAATACTTCATTCATGCCTTTTTTTCCCCTCAACAAACATTTGTTGTATGTCTGCTGTGGGCCCAGGACAGGAGGCTGAGAAGGAGCTGACCACAGTGGTCACACAGCCAAGCCCTGCTGCTGAGATCTGACCCCAGTTCGCCTGTCACAAGTTCTATCTGTGCCTCGTTGTCTGCCTCCTGGGGCTGTTATGAGGGCTGAAGAAGGGGCAGGCACAGAGGAGACACTTACTATATGATCATTGTCCTCCTAGAGTATCATCACCATCAGGTGGACTTCAGTGGCCATCCCAGGCCTCCACGGATCAACCACAAGATCTTGGAGAATGTCCTTACCCTCCAAGCCTCAGTTTACCTTTAGGGTGACCAACCATCCTGGTTTGTCCAAAACTGAGGGTTTTCCTGGCACAGTCCCAGGCAAACTGGGATGGTGAGTCACTGATATAGTTTGACTCTGTGTCCCCACCAAATCTCACCTTGAATTTTAATAATCCCTAGGTGTCAAGAGCAGGACCAAGTAGAGATAATTGAATAATGGTGGCAGTTTCCCCCATGCTGTTCTCATGATAGTGAGTGAGTTCTCACGAGATCTGATGGTTTTATAAGCAGCTTCCCCCTTTGCTCAGTATCACTCTCCCTCCTGCCGCCCTGTGAAGAGCTGCCTTCCACCATGATTGTAAGTTTCCTGAGGCCTCCCCAGCCACGCAGAACTGTGAGTCAATTAAACCTCTTTTCTTTATAAATTACCCCAGTCTCGGGCATTTCTTCACAGCAGCGTGAGAACAGACTAATCCCGTCACCCTGGTTTCCTCATCTCTAACACAGGGACCACCTGCCTCCCAGGGCTGTTGTGCAGAACAGAAATAAGCCTATGGAAAAGGCAGAAAACCATGGAGCCAGAATTCTAGATCTGGTTACATGAATACTAAAGACTTTTGCATGCCATGGAATTCTAGGCATGAAAAAGAACGAGGCGGTCCCGTGTACTGCTGTGGAAGAAGCTCTGAGATACATGTTTTTTTTGTGAAAAAGGCCAGATACAGCGCACTTTGTGGGGAGCGCTTCTGTTAGTACCAAGGAGGGGGCAGGAACACACGTGCATGTGCTCCAGTGCGCACATGGGTTCTCCCGGGCGGGGACTGGGGGCTGAGGAGAAAAGACTTGTTTTTCACTGTACATCCCTTTGCTTTGTTTGAATTATTTTACCCCTTTGTTTTCAGTAGCTGGCCGAAAAACTTCCCAAGCTTCCATGTGTCAAAAAGAACTCACTGAACGAGATTTAAAGGCCAAAGTTAGGGAGTAGGAAATGTGTCTAGCTCAGGGCCCAGCATCTAAGGAGTGCTCCATGAAAGGCCTTCTCCCCTCTCCCACTCCTGACCTTGCTGACTGCTGGGAGTGCAGGGGCACAGACGGGCTGTTGCCTCCCCCAGTGCGGTATTTGTGAGGCTCAAATGCAAGCCCAGGCTGGGGAGACTGCTCTGGGTTCCACGCGGCATCCTGCCTAAGCCCTGGGGGTCCTAGAGGTCACTGGCTCCCTTCTCTGCCTGCATGTCTCAGGTCGCCCTCTGGCCAATTCTGAAGTCCTGCCCTGCCTCAAGGAGCAGAGGTGGCAGAGGTGGGCCCACCGCACAGGGTAAATGTCCCGGTGTCACATACCTCCAGATTGCAGGGACCTGCGTATGCTACTGCTGCTGTGGAAACCAGCTCTCTCTGGCTCTGGCCTTGGGGAGAGGGAGCCACAGTGGATTTAGGAAGAGTCTCCAGATGTAGCTTGAGACTACCAAACAGGCCTGACCCCCACAGACCCTGCCTCTTATGAGCGCCCAGACTGAGCCCTGCTTCAGGCTCCCAGCCATGTGGCCAGCTGCTTTTCTTCTTTAATTTTTAGCATCAGACGAATATTTCAGGAAAATATTCTCATTGTAAAATCTCAAACATTAATAAAATGTAGTGAATAAAAGGCCATGTAATTCCTCTTTACCTCCTGAGCCCCATTCTGTTTAAACCATTGT